TTTTACCATCAGGGGCCTTCCCTTCTTTCTCTCCACCTGTGACTCTTGTCCTCCAACACACCAAACCCCTTCCAGCCTCCAGATCTTTGCCCTTGCTGTTCTCTCACCTGGAATGCTCTCAGCTGAGCAATCTGAGTCAGTGGCTTCCAAACAAATAGAAGCCAGCTCAAATATCGGGGTCACCCACATCACCGTGCTTTCTCCATGAAAAACCACTGAGGTTATGTCATTTGCCTATTTACCTGTTTACTGTCTATTATCTCCCCTTAAGCATTAGACCTATTTCAGCACACACAGTGCGCAAGGTATTGTGATAGAGATGGCATAGAAGAGCCACCAAAACAAGAGGTCTGGAACTCAGATGTGGAACAGACAGTATACAAGACAAAGGGACAAGAAGGTAATACAAAAGTAAGTGTAGTGTTTGGAACAAGGATCATTGGGAAATTAAAAAAAAAAAAAGTTTAAAGGAGTGTAGTGAAATGGGGGCCTGTCTTTTGTACGCTCAGCGCCACACAGATGGCGCCCAATAAGTATGTGTGGGGTGAATAAAGGACAGAGGCTGAACGGGCCGAGCTCGCCTTAGGGAGCCCAGGGCCCCAGGTCAGTGGTAGGTAGGCGAGTCGCCTCACGCAGGGTGCAGGCGAGAAAGTAGCTGCGCCCCAGAGCCTGGGGCCCAGCCTCACCCAGAGCGCCGCCCTGGGCCGGGGCCAGAGTACGGGAAGCGCGCAGCCTCCGCACCCATGTCCCCGGCGCCCGCCCGCCACGCGCCAGCGCGCTCACCGCCATAGCAGTACCACGATCCTCTCCGCCACTACAGCAACAACCAGGTTTCGCGCGAAAAGTGGTTCACGTGACCCACCAAAGCCCGGGAAGAGCCCTACGGAACGCGACGTCATGACGTCGGCGTCCACTGGCGACCAGAAGGGACACGGAGGGGCGGGCCAGAGGGTCCGGTCCCGCCTACAACGCCCGAGGCGCTCCGCCCAGAGCCCGGAGGTGTGCGGCCCGGCGCTGTGCGCGTGCGCTCGCCTGCGCTGTGGTGGGAGCTGGAGCGGAGGTAGAAGCTGAGGCTCCAGGGGACCCGACGACACTTGCTGGCTGCGTGACCTCGGTCACACCAGGGCCATTTTGCTGACAAGACAACAGAGGCCGGGCGCGGTGGCTCACGCCTGTAATCCCAGCACTTTGGGAAGCCGAGGTGGGCGGATCACAAGCTCAGGAGTTCGAGACCAGCCTGACTAACATGGTGAAACCCAGTCTTTACTAAAAATACAAAAAGATATTCCTTTACTTTTGCCATATTCTCTTAGCGAGAAGTGAGTCCTGAGGTCCGGCCCACACTGAAGGAGAGGAGATCCTAGCAGGGCTGGGGATTATCAGGAGCCCTCCCAAAGGCCACTGAAGAGAGCAGTCAAGATGGTGGATGGGGTCAGCTGGCTGCCCAGAGGTCATCTGATAAGGACTAGGAGCTGTTAGTGGCCCTGGCGATAGCAGATCTGGGCTGGCCGGTGTGTCTGGAGTCAGACACTACATTGAAGTGTGTTGACAGGTAGGATGCAGGGAAGTGAGAAGGGTGAATGTATTCACACCCTTGTGTGATCTCCTCCCAACAGCATAGGACAGATGTGGTTGGATGTTACTTTGGAGATTCAGTTACAAAAAGACTGCAGCTTTGCTCACTCTGAGAGAAGGCAGCATCCATGTCTTGAGGACACTCAGGCAGCCTGGGACAGGCTTGGGGAGTGAGGAGCTGGGACCCCAGCCAACAGTCATGCTGGACTTGCTCCAGGACACATCACCTTGGGGTTTGCTCTTCCCAGGTCAGTAGGCATCCAGCGCTGGGGCAGCTGCTTCAGGACATCGCCGAGGACAAGTCTCCTCCCCATTCTGGTTCCACCATCTGTAGCCTGTGGCTTTCATCCTCAAGGGCTCCATGCGACCGCTGCACATCCAGGTACTACATCTGACCCATGTATTGAGCCAGCTCACAGCTCACTGGGCGGCTCTCACTCCCCCAGGGCTGGCTGCTGGCGGGATGGACACCCTGGAGGAGGTGACTTGGGCCAATGGGAGCACAGCGCTACCCCCACCCCTGGCACCAAACATCAGTGTGCCTCATCGCTGCCTGCTGCTGCTCTACGAAGACATTGGCACCTCCAGGTGAGGCAGTCACAACGCTGGGCAGGCTCGCTCCAGTGAGCCAGCTCCTGTGCCCATCCGCCAGGGTCCGGTACTGGGACCTCTTGCTGCTCATCCCCAATGTGCTCTTCCTCATCTTCCTGCTCTGGAAGCTTCCATCTGCTCGGGCGAAGATCCGCATCACCTCCAGCCCCATTTTTATCACCTTCTACATCCTGGTGAGTTCACTGCAGTTGACAGAAAAGCCAACCCTGACTGCCACACCACTCCCTTGCCCACCAGGTGTTTGTGGTGGCGCTGGTGGGCATTGCCCGGGCCGTGGTATCCATGACGGTGAGCACCTCGAACGCTGCAACTGTTGCTGATAAGGTGCGGCTGGGCCCTCTGAGGGAGGCCAGGGACCAGGCTGACGCTGTGCCCACTCTGCGTGCAGATCCTGTGGGAGATCACCCGCTTCTTCCTGCTGGCCATCGAGCTGAGTGTGATCATCCTGGGCCTGGCCTTTGGTGTGTGTACCGCTGGGCTCTTGGGCCCTGGCCTCCTGCCTGCTGACCAGCATGTTTCTTCCAGGCCACCTGGAGAGTAAGTCCAGCATCAAGCGGGTGCTGGCCATCACCACAGTGCTGTCCCTGGCCTACTCTGTCACCCAGGTAAGAGGGTGAGTGTGGGCAGGGGACGCTAGCTCCCTTCCTCCCTTCCTGCTTGCCCCTGCAGGGGACCCTGGAGATCCTGTACCCTGATGCCCATCTCTCAGCTGAGGACTTTAATATCTATGGCCATGGGGGCCGCCAGTTCTGGCTGGTCAGCTCCTGCTTCTTCTTCCTGGTGAGGTTCAGGCTGGGGCAGCTGGGGTGGCTCAGCACCTTCTCAGCCCTGCCTGTCTCTGTAGGTCTACTCTCTGGTGGTCATCCTTCCCAAGACCCCGCTGAAGGAGCGCATCTCCCTGCCTTGTGAGCAGCTGGCCGGCGGCTCTGGGACAGGCGGACCTCACGACCCACCCTGTCCGGCCCCCAGCTCGGAGGAGCTTCTACGTGTATGCGGGCATCCTGGCACTGCTCAACCTACTGCAGGGGCTGGGGAGTGTGCTGCTGTGCTTCGACATCATCGAGGGGCTCTGGTGCGTGGGGGCCGCAGGGTGTCTGCCTCGTGGGAGGCCCCGCGCTGACCCGCCTTCTCCGCAGCTGTGTAGATGCCACAACCTTCCTGTACTTCAGCTTCTTCGCTCCGCTCATCTACGTGGCTTTCCTCCGGGGCTTCTTCGGGTGAGTCTGTGGCCGCCGGCGCCCCCGCGTGGAGGCTTCCATGCCCCTCTTTTCCTTTTATCAGCTCGGAGCCCAAGATCCTCTTCTCCTACAAATGCCAAGTGGACGAGACAGAGGAGCCAGATGTACACCTACCCCAGCCCTACGCTGTGGCCCGGCGGGAGGGCCTGGAGGCTGCAGGGGCTGCTGGGGCCTCAGCTGCCAGCTACTCGAGCACGCAGTTCGACTCTGCCGGCGGGGTGGCCTACCTGGATGACATCGCTTCCATGCCCTGCCACACTGGCAGCATCAACAGCACAGACAGCGAGCGCTGGAAGGCCATCAATGCCTGAGGGCAGCTGCCAGGGCCTGTGGAGGACAGGCCAGAGAGGAGGCCAGCAGGCCCAGAGTCCCCAGGGGAGGAGGACCAGGTCAAGGGACGTTCTGTGGGCAGTAGCCCTGTGTGGCCCTGTTCCCACCATGAGTCTGGAGGCCCCACCTCCCTGGGGCTCCCAATCCCCTTTGCCATCTCTGCTCTCACTGGGGACCCTCCTCCCCTTCCCACCTGCTCTCATACTGCTCAGTGACATGGCCCAGGCTTTCCTTCCAGGGCCATGCTTGGCAAGGTTGGCTGAGGGCACCCTCCTTCTCTGCACCCTTGGCACGAGGGCAGGGCTGGCTCTCCCAATGCCTCCATCCCATCCCCATGGTGCTTTGGCCTCCTCAAAGCATCCACCATGGTGGATGGACTGAAGTGTGTATATTTTCTTGATCTATTTTTTAATAAAAAGGAAAAGGAGCAGAAGGTGCTAATGTGGAGGTTTTGCAGGAATACTGGGGCTGGTTCCTTTCAGGAGCCTGAGGGCTGGGTGAGGGGCTGGGAGGCTCAGGGGGCCTCTGCTCAACCAAGGAGCAGTCCCCAGTGCCCAAGCCCTGGGCTGGCTGCTGGGGAGGTGAAGAGAAACAGGATCCCAGCTGCCGCTGCCCCTGCCCCTGGGCCCATCTGAGTAGGGGGGACAGACATGGAGAGAGAGGAGAACTATGTTTTGTGAGCCAGCCCCTCTCCCTTTGTCAGACACACACTGTTGTCTTGGGCAGCCGGTTCTCTCTGCTCAGCTCCATTAAAACGCAGAATGGACTTACTATTGCCATCTGTAAAATGCGGAGAAGACCCATCCTGCAGGGCCTTTTGTAAGGATTGGAAAACACTAAGCACGAGTGGCTGGCGTACAGTAATGAACGATAAGGATAGCTCTTATTTTTAGCCTCAAGAATAGTGCTTGGCACATAGTAGGCCCCCAGCAGACAGGACTCGGGGACTGATGTTTGTCATAAGGATGGGTGTGGTTGGCTGAAAATGGGAGTAAATCAGAGCAAAGCACTGGGATCATAAGGCATGAGTAGGGGAGAGGGGCCCACTTGTCCCTGCCACTGCCCTTGTACCTGAGTTCGGCTTTGAGCTTTTTGGCAGCCAGAGTGAAAGGGAGTTGCTGCCAGTTATGTAATCCCCAGAGTTGGAGAGGAGGAGCCCATCCAGGACACAGCCAACTGCATGCTTCAGAGCCTGGGGAGGTCTCAGCCCTGGCTGTGGGGACCCTGAGGATCAGGCTGTTGCCCGCCTCCGCGATCAGCCTTTTTTTTTTAGGGGGGAATGGGGTGCCGAGGGCACAAGCTCCAACACAGCTCATGTCTGTGGGGCCAATGTGTCAGGCTCCCTGGGAGGGCCTGGAGGGTTGATAGCGGACAGGGCCAACAGTACGGCCAGTGAGCTGGACTCCTGGGCTGCAGGGGGTACTGCAGGGTGCCCCTGAATGGCATACTTTATCGGGGCCTCTCAGCTCATGTAAAAGCCTGGTAATCAGGGAAGGCAAGCTCACGGCATTCTGAGTGAGCGGGGTAAGGGTTGGGGCCAGCAGGGATTTGACCATCAGATCCACATGCAGTCCAAGATGGCACAGTGTCAGCCGAAGTTTGCTGGCTGCAGTGAATGAGCAGAGAGGCATCAACAGAAGAAAAGAGACCATTTTTATAATTTTTAAGTTTGTTTTTTAAAAATAGGTCATATATGTACATGGCAAGAAAAAAAAAGGTTCATGCAGTACAGGAGGGTATTTGGTGAACGATAAATCTCCCTGTGTGGCACTGAATTCCTCTGTCCCCCTCCTGAAGCACCCAGGGTCTCCATAACCTTCCAGAGCCATCCTGTGTTCACACCAACGGATGTGTATATCATCCCTCTTTCTGTAATGCTAATGTCCTGTAGCTCACTCCAATGGATCTTGGAGATCATTCCATGTCAAGTGGAGGACTGCTTCACCCCTGCAGCTACATATATATGGATATATGGCAATTTATAAACCACTTCCCTTTTGTTTCTGAAAAATTTTGCAACAACAAACAAGGCAACATCAACAATCCTTATAAATTTGCTTTTGGTAACTCATGCAAGTAGAATTGCTGGAGCACACAGTCTTAATTAGTTTTAATTACTCTTATTAGTCTTCTGCAGAGATCAATAGTTGTCCTCCAATATATGTTGTTTTTCTCCATTGGAAGAGAATCCCTGATTTTTCGCTAGATACACAGCTGTCTAGAATAAAGACTGCATTTTCTAGCCTTCCTTGCAGGTGGGTTCTGGCCAATGGATGTAAGTATGCATGCAACTTCCTTAGAG